TAATCCAGCTGCCTGGGCACCATAGTGAAGGTAATGGGATAATCCAGCTGCCTGGGCACCACAGTGAGGGTTATGGGATAATCCAGCTGCCTGGGCACCACACTGAAGGTAATGGGATAATCCGGCTGCCTGGGCACCACACTGAAGGTAATGGGATAATCCGGCTGCCTGGGCACCACAGTGAGGGTTATGGGATAATCCAGCTGCCTGGGCACCATAGTGAAGGTAATGGGATAATCCGGCTGCCTGGGCACCACAGTGAGGGTTATGGGATAATCCAGCTGCCTGGGCACCATAGTGAAGGTAATGGGATAATCCAGCTGCCTGGGCACCATAGTGAAGGTAATGGGATAATCCAGCTGCCTGGGCACCATAGTGAAGGTAATGGGATAATCCAGCTGCCTGGGCACCATAGTGAAGGTAATGGGATAATCCAGCTGCCTGGGCACCATAGTGAAGGTAATGGGATAATCCAGCTGCCTGGGCACCATAGTGAAGGTAATGGGATAATCCAGCTGCCTGGGCACCACAGTGAGGGTTATGGGAGACGGGGTTTCACCGTGTCAGCCAGGATGGTCTCGATCTCCTGACCTCATGATCCTCCCACCTCAGCCTCCCAAAGTGCTGGGATTACAGGCGTGAGCCGCGGCGCCCGGCAGAGGTGAGGGCTTTGGGGGAACGGTTGTGGGGCCTGGAGTGTGGAGGCGTCAGCGCAGGCCTGGCAGGAGCCCTGAACCGGGACAGTGGGGTCCTGCAGCTGCTGGCCTGGGGTGTGGAGACCCCCAACACAGGGGAAGTCTCCAGGACCCCACACCACTAACAAGATGAGCCTTGTGCTCCCTTGGGCTCTAGAGAGGAAGCCCCTCTTAGCCCTCAGCCCCTCTTTCCTCCCTCTCCTAAAGTAATTTGATCCTCAGGAATTTGTTCCGCCCTCATCTGGCCCCGGCCAAATCCCGATTTGACAAATGCCAGGAAAAGGAAACTGTTGAGAAACCGAAACTACTGGGGAAAGGGAGGGCTCACTGAGAACCATCCCAGTAACCCGACCGCCGCTGGTCTTCGCTGGACACCATGAATCACACTGTCCAAACCTTCTTCTCTCCTGTCAACAGTGGCCAGCCCCCCAACTATGAGATGCTCAAGGAGGAGCACGAGGTGGCTGTGCTGGGGGCGCCCCACAACCCTGCTCCCCCGACGTCCACCGTGATCCACATCCGCAGCGAGACCTCCGTGCCCGACCATGTCGTCTGGTCCCTGTTCAACACCCTCTTCATGAACCCCTGCTGCCTGGGCTTCATAGCATTCGCCTACTCCGTGAAGGTGCGTATGGCCCCAGGGAATGCTCAGAGGGTTCCTGGTCCCCTCACCATCTCCTCTCCCCCAGTCTAGGGACAGGAAGATGGTTGGCGACGTGACCGGGGCCCAGGCCTATGCCTCCACCGCCAAGTGCCTGAACATCTGGGCCCTGATTCTGGGCATCCTCATGACCATTCTGCTCATCGTCATCCCAGTGCTGATCTTCCAGGCCTATGGATAGATCAGGAGGCATCACTGAGGCCAGGAGCTCTGCCCATGACCTGTATCCCACGTACTCCAACTTCCATTCCTCGCCCTGCCCCCGGAGCCGAGTCCTGTATCAGCCCTTTATCCTCACACGCTTTTCTACAATGGCATTCAATAAAGTGCACGTGTTTCTGGTGCTGCTGCGACTTCACCTGGGGAGGGGTCTGG